TATAATCCCAGCATTCTGGGAGGCAGGAGGACAACTTGGGCCAGGAGTTCAAGACCAGTCTGGGCATCATGGCAAAAAAAGAAAAAAGAAAAAATTATCCTGGCAAGGTATGCCTGTAGTCCCAGCTACTTGGGAGGCTGAGGCGGGAGAATTGCTTGAGCCCGAGAGGTGGAGGTTGTAGTGAGCTGAGATTGAACCATTGCACTCCAGCCTGGGTGACAGGAATGAAACCCTGTCTCAAAAAATAAAAATAAAATAAGCCAGGTGTAGTGCTGCGTGCCTGTACTCCCAGCTACTCTGGAGGCTGAAGTGGGAGGATCACTTGAGCCTAGGAATTCGAGGCTGCAGTGAGCTATGATCATACCACTGCACCCCAATGTGGGCACAGAGCAAGACCCTATCTCTTAAAAAACAAACAAAGAGGGGCGGGGTGCAGTGGCTCACGCCTGTAATCCCAGCACTTTGGGAGGCTGAGGCGGGCAGATCACGAGGTCAGGAGATCGAGACCATCCTGCCTAACACGGTGAAACCCCATCTCCTTTTTTTTTTTTTTTTTTTTTGAAACAGAGTTTCATTCTTTTTGCCCAGACTCCCGGGTTCAAGCGATTCTCCTGCCTCAGCCTCCTGAGTAGCGGGGATTACAAGGGTGTGCCACCACACCCAGCTAATTTTTTATATTTTTAATAGAGGCGGGGTTTCACCGTGTTGGCCAGGCTGGCCTCAAACTCCTGACCTCAAGTGATCCGCCCACCTCGGCCTCCCAAAGTGCTGGGATTACAGGCGTGAACCAGCGCGCCCAGCCTCCTACATTTTCTTCTAAGAGTTTTATAGTTTTAGCTCTTACATTTAGATCTTGTTTTCATTTTGAATTAACTTTTTTGCAGGTGGTGTGATACAGCAGTCTGTGCAGAAAAAAGTTAACATAGTAGACCCTAACTGCTAACTTTATTTTTACTTTTATTTTTTATTTTGTTTAGAGACAGGGTTTTTGTCACCCAGGATGGAGTGAAGTGGCGTGATCATAGCTCACCGTAACCTTGAACTCCTGGGCTCCTCTGCCTCAGCCTCCCAATTAGCCACCACACCCAGCTACCTTTTGTACATTTTTTTGGTAGAGACGGTGTCTCACTATGTTGCCCAGTCTGGTCTCAAACTCCTCAGCTCAAATGATCTGCCCACCTTGACCTCCAGAGATACTGGGATTACAGGCGTGGGCCACTGCACCAGACCCAGGTTTATTCTTACACCAATACAACACTGTCTTAATTACTATAGCTTTGTAGTGAGCTTTTGAAAATAGGAAATGTGAATCCTCCAACTTTTTTTTTTTGGAGACGGAGTCTCGCTCTGTTGCTCAGACTGGAGTGCAGTGGCACTATCTCAGCTCACTGCAAACTCCATCTTCCAGGTTCAAGTGATTCTCCTGCCTCAGCCTACCAAGTATCTGGGACTACAGGCAGGTGCCACCATGCACAGATTCCTTGGACATCCCTGAGAGGTCAATCATGAAGGTCAACTTGGTTTTCTCCCCCTCATTTGGGTTCAGAATTTAAAGTCCACACACACAGGCAGTAAGATGATTATAGATAAGGACATCATCACTCGGTTTCGGATGTTAAATTGTCTAGGTGGGTTAGGGGTGATTTGAGATCACACAACCTTGTGCCACAAAGAGGAATTCCCAGGCCAGAGGGAGACATTTTATTGCCATGTTATGATCTTATCATTGAGTTGAAAGGCAATCTTGTTTCATTTTGGATTCTTTCTTATGTTTATGTCTTATAAGGGCACTTTGAATTTCCAAGCAAATAATAATTTTGAATTAGCTTTTAATCATTGACTTCTAGCACAGTTATATGATCAGAAACGTGCTGTGTGATTTGATTGCTCTCAAATATATTGAGATTTGCTGGAACAAAATAAGTCAGGTTAATTTTTGTAAATGTACCATGCTTGCTTAAAATGAATGTATCTACATTTGTTCCTGAGATACGGGTTGATGGACGGATGGCTACATGGATGTGATGGAGATGGTTTACTATCGGGACCTTCCGCATCCTGCTGATGTTTTGTTGCTTAGGATATGAATGGCTGAGCGGAGGCTGTAAAACCTGGCACTCTGCTTGGGTATGAGGTTCTTCCTGCCATCCTGCCATCATTTGTTTTTTATGTTTTGTCGCCAAAAGTGACCTTGAGGAACCCTGGGAGCTCAGGAAGGAAGGAGCGCCCAGAAGCAGGGACAGGGAGCTGGTTGGGGAGGACCAGAAATCAGGTTTGTGAAGGTTCCAGAGAGGACCTGTCCTTGCGAGGAGTGTGGGAGACTGAGATGGGGGAGGGGTCATTGGAATGATGCGGGCGCTACTTGGCATTGTCCATTGTGAGGCACCACCGGGGTCATCAGGGATTGGTGGAGAGGGAGTATAAAGCCCCAGGTTTGCTAAGGGAGGGCCCAGACCGAAGAAGGTTTGGCGGATAGCAGAACCTTTTTGTCTCCCTCTAATTGCTCCTAAGCCTCACGCTCCCTTGCCCCGCGTGTCCTGTTGCTTCCCTGATCTTCTCCGTGACCTGTAGCTAAACCTTCCACCAGCGCTTGAGAACTTAATTTGAACCGGATCCTTTCCCAGACCCCTTTCTTCTTCTCCTCCTCCACCTCCTCCAGGTGCCCAACAGCCCCCTTCTCCTCCTTTCCCTTCCCTTACTTCCCCCCTTCCCCTCCCCTTCCCCTCCCCCTCCCCTCCCCTTCCCCTCCCCTTCCCCTTCCCCTCCCCCTCCCCTTCCCCTCCCCCTCCCCTTCCCCTCCCCCTCCCCTCCCCCGCCCCAACTCAGATCCGGCCCCGGTCCCCGTCCCCTTCCCTCCCCCCTGCCCTAAGCCACCTCCACCTCTGTCCTGGCCGCCTCAGGGCACCCTGAAAGGATCAGGACATGCGGCTGCGCTTTTGGCTCCTCATTTGGCTCCTGCTGGGATTTATCAGCCATCAGCCCACCCCTGTGAGTAGACGCTGGACCCGCGGGGTTTCTTCCCTTTTCATTATTTCAACTATTATTATTCCAGGTTATCAATAGTCTGGCTGTCTATCGTCATCGTGAGACTGACTTTGGTGTAGGAGTTCGAGACCACCCTGGCCAACATGGCAAAACCCCATCTCCACAAAAATTGGATAATTTGATAATTATCATTATTGGGTTTCTGAGACGTTACACATTTAACGTTCTCTTCTGCACAAGTTGCCTTTGTGTGAGTATACTAACTTTCTGTAGAGGTATACTCCAGCCGTCATTCTTATATTATTATTTCCTAGGTGTCTTTCCTGAAGACTATCTTCTGGTCTCGAAATGGACATGATGGATCCATGGATGTACAGCAGAGAGCCTGGAGGTCCAACCGCAGTAGACAGAAAGGTATGGCTCTGTTGGAGTCCCCATAGTGTGGATCTCACCTTCTCCTCTCCTCACTCTCACCAAGGGCTGAGGTCCATTTGTATGCACACAAAGAAAAGAGTTTCTTCCTTTCGAGGAAATAAAATTGGCCTGAAAGACGTCATTACTCTACGGAGGCATGTGGAAACAAAAGTTAGAGCTAAAATCCGTAAGAGGAAGGTGACAACGAAAATCAACCGTCATGACAAAATCAATGGAAAGAGGAAGACCGCCAGAAAACAGTAAGATGTGCCTTGACACAAATACTGTTGTACTTTATCTGATGAAAGTGATTGTAATCCATAGGAAAATGTTTCAACGTGCGCAAGAGTTGCGGCGGCGGGCAGAGGACTACCACAAATGCAAAGTAAGGAGCTTCCTCCCCGCAGTTGCAGGATAACATTCAATTTCTCATGTGTTGGCTTTTTCAGATCCCCCCTTCTGCAAGAAAGCCTCTTTGCAACTGGGTAAGTTTGTTTGTTTTCCTTGCTTTTGAACAGTGTGAAAACATTCCCTCCTTTGGCCCTACAGGTCAGAATGGCGGCAGCGGAGCATTGTCATTCTTCAGGATTGCCCTACTGGCTCTACCTCACAGCTGAAACTTTAAAAAACAGGATGGGCCGCCAGCCACCTCCTCCAACTCAACAACATTCTATAACTGATAACTCCCTGAGCCTCAAGACACCTCCCGAGTGTCTGCTCACTCCCCTTCCACCCTCAGTGGATGATAATATCAAGGAGTGTCCTCTTGCTCCTCTTCCACCCTCTCCTCTTCCACCCTCAGTGGATGATAATCTGAAGGAATGTCTCTTTGTCCCGCTTCCACCCTCTCCTCTTCCACCCTCAGTGGATGATAATCTGAAGGAATGTCTCTTTGTCCCGCTTCCACCCTCTCCTCTTCCACCCTCAGTGGATGATAATCTCAAGACTCCTCCCTTAGCTACTCAGGAGGCCGAGGTGGAAAAACCACCCAAACCCAAGAGGTGGAGGGTGGATGAGGTGGAACAATCGCCCAAGCCCAAGAGGCAGAGGGAGGCCGAGGCACAACAATTACCCAAACCCAAGAGGCGGAGGTTGAGTAAGCTGAGAACACGCCATTGCACTCAAGCCTGGGCAATAAGAATAAATCCGTAGGTCGAAAAAAAGAAAAAAATCAAAAAACAAAACAAAACCCACGCTCCAAAAACAAACTAACGAAGAATAAATAAATAATATAAAAATAAAATAAATACTGCAGTCCTTATGTTATTGCTTTGTTTCA